TCTTTATCAGTTTGGGTAGGGGGGTTATCAATTATATTGCTCTTTTAGAAAAACAACTTTTGCATGTATTTCCTTCCATTTATTTCATCCCATTTATTTCTACTATTTATCATTTCATTCATTTTGCTTGCTTTGGTTTCAATATGCTGGGGGTTTTTTCTAGTTACTTAAGACAAAAGTTTATTGAATTGAGTTCTTCTTTTTAATGTAAGCAGGTACTGTTACAAATTTTAGTGTTTTCATTTTAATTTAATTCAACGTATTTTCTAATTTTCCTGTGATTTTTCCTGATTCACAGGTTAGTTAGAAGTATGATTCTTAATTTCCAAATATTTAGAGTATTTCAAGTATCTACTTTATTTCTAGTTTAATGCCATTATGATCAGACTATACACTTTGTACGATTTAAATCTTTTTAAAGTTGATGACATTTGTTTTATGGCTCGGAATATGGTATCGCTTAGTGAATGTTTCATGTGCACTTGACAGGAGTGTGTATTCTGCTATTGTTGGGTTGGTCACCTATAAACGTCAATTAGGTCAAGTTGGTTAGTGCTTTCCAAGTTTTCCATATCCATACTAATTTTCTGTCTACTTGTTCCATCTGTTACAGAGAAAATTAATTGTTGCACTTGCCTGCCTCACAGTCCATGGACAAAAGGCATCTGCATTCTAACAAGAGTTGCTGGCCCCAGAGCGGGAAGAGGGGACGGCGCGACTGTGGGTGTGAACGAGGCACTCACTTCGCACTCACTGGAGTAAATATCTTCTCTTTGGTCCGGCCAGAGGATAAACCCATAGTCCTTAAGTCCTCTCCTCCGCCTCAGCAGCAGTTCTGTTTTTTTTTTTTTACCAGGCCCCGCCTTTCAGCCGAACGCACCAATTAAAGGTACAAAAAAAAAAGTTTCTCAGTACCTCGTCCCGGACTGACGGACTCTCGCGAGAATTCGTGGGGCTCCGACTGTTTCCGCGCAGATATCGCGAGGCGATTGGTAGCCGGGGGAGGGCTGCGCCGTGGCCCCGCCTTTCCGGAGCGCGGGCGCGCGGTGGCGGGAATTTCGCCTGTTTGCGGTTTAGACCCCAAAGATTCCTGTTGGTGGTCTGGGTCACAGGAGGCAGGTTTCGGGAGCTGGAAATGTGAGCGGGTACGACAGGCACCGCGGGTAACCGACGCCCCGGGTCCTTGCTGCAGCCGGGTACGCGGGATACCGGCACCCCGCCTTCTCCGCCCGAGTGCTGCCAGGCGTGGGCCTGGTGGGTCTCGCCTCCTCCTTGGAGGGTCGGGGCTCTCTCGGCCCCACCCCCCCCCCCCCAACAGGAATCTCTTCACACCTTCTCTTTGGAGCCCTTAATGATACGACGAACCCCAAGTGTTTCAGAACATGAAGTAAACAATGGAGAACTGTTCTGCTGCATCGACGTTCCTGACTGACAGCTTAGAGCTGGAGCTGGGGACGGAATGGTGCAAACCTCCTTACTTTTCTTGTGCTGTTGACAACAGAGGAGGAGGAAAACATTTTTCTGGAGAATCCTACCTCTGCAGCGGAGCCCTTAAGCGGTAGGTAAAACTCAGAGACATTTTCCCTCATCTTTTTATGAGATTGAAACAATTTTCATTTCAGATTGATTTTGAATCTTGACCCTTTACCAACTAATTTTGAAGAAGATACCTTGGAAATATTTGGCATTCAGTGGGTTACTGAAACAGCATTAGTGAATTCATCTAGAGAACTCTTTCATTTATTCAGGTATTTCTTCGTTATAACTTTCTGTGAGTGTAAATTAACTCTCACCTTACATTTTTAAAATTAGGCAACAACTGTACAACTTGGAAACCTTGTTACAGTCCAGTTGTGATTTTGGTAAGTTTAAGGTGTGTTTAATGCAAAAGGGAACTATGATTAACATTGTCTATTTTGGTTTCAGGGAAGGTATCAACTCTACACTGCAAAGCAGACAATATTAGGCAGCAGTGTGTACTATTTCTCCATTATGTTAAAGTTTTCATCTTCAGGTAGGATATCAGATGAGTATTTTGATCACTGCCTAGTTGTTTATTTTATCTAATTATTTTTTAGGTATCTGAAAGTACAGAATGCTGAGAGTCATGTTCCTGTCCATCCTTATGAGGCTTTGGAGGCTCAGCTTCCCTCAGTGTTGATTGATGAGCTTCATGGATTACTCTTGTATATTGGACACCTATCTGAACTTCCCAGTGTTAATATAGGAGCATTTGTAAATCAAAACCAGATTAAGGTTTGACTTGTTTCATTTGATTTTTAAATTATTTCTCAATCACAGTTGATAATGTCATCCACAGCTTTTTCCACCGTCATGGCATTTATTACATCTCCACTTGGATATACATTGGCTGGTGCTAGAAATTCTTTACATGCTGGGTGAAAAATTGAGTAAGTTTATGGATTTATGATTTATATTCTTTGTATTTTAAAACTATTTTTATTACATTTTCAGAACAAGTTGTATATGGTCATCAGTTTATGAATCTGGCAAGTGACAATTTAACCAACATCAGCCTATTTGAAGAACATTGTGAAACTCTCCTTTGTGATTTAATAAGCCTGTCACTCAACAGGTACGACAAGGTAATGCTTTAAGAGTTTGTATTTTTGAGACTTATAAATAACACATTTTGGTTATTTTCTATAGGTTAGGTCTTCTGAATCATTAATGAGTGACCAGTGTCCATGTTTATGCATTAAAGAATTATGGGTTCTACTTATTCATCTTCTAGACCACAGAAGTAAATGGTTTGTCTCGGAAGTAAGTTGGAAAATTGATGTGTTGGTTATTGTTTAATGGAATCAAATTACTTCTGTTTCTATAGTCATTTTGGAACTGGTTGAATAAACTACTTAAAACACTGCTTGAAAAATCAAGTGACCGAAGAAGATCCTCTATGCCTGTAATCCAGTCCAGGGATCCATTAGGTTTTAGTTGGTGGATTATTACTCATGTAGCATCATTTTACAAGTTTGATCGCCATGGAGTACCAGATGAAATGGTAAGACTTCATTTTTTAAAAACTTTCTTATATAATTTTGATGCACTATTTTCTCCCTTTCTAGAGAAAAGTGGAATCAAATTGGAACTTTGTAGAAGAACTGCTGAAAAAGTCCATCAGTGTTCAGGTATGCAATTAAAGTAAGACAGTTTGTGGATTTTACCTTCTCATAACTTCAGTTTATTTTTTAGGGTGTCATTCTAGAAGAACAATTACGAATGTATCTTCACTGTTGTTTGACACTTTGTGATTTCTGGGAGCCAAACATTGCAATTGTTACCATTTTATGGGAATATTATAGTAAGAACCTGGTGAGTGAATAGAATAGGAATTTGCTCCAGGATTGTTTTCTATCTTTTTTTTCCCCCCTTTTAGAATAGTTCCTTCAGTATTTCTTGGCTTCCTTTTAAAGGCCTTGCTAATACCATGAAGTCACCCTTGTCTATGCTTGAAATGGTGAAGACTTGCTGTTGCGATAAACAAGATCAGGAACTATATAAATCCAGCAGTAGTTATACTATTTTTCTTTGTATTCTGGCAAAAGTTGTTAAAAAAGCAATGAAGAGCAATGGCCCTCATCCTTGGAAACAAGTCAAAGGAAGGTATATGCAGTATCTTCTGTCATGAGTGTGCAATTTTATTAAAGCATTTTTTAATGTTTTACAGAATATATTCAAAATTCCATCAAAAAAGAATGGAAGAACTAACTGAAGTTGGTCTACAGAACTTTTTTAGCCTTTTTCTACTGTTAGCAGCTGTTGCAGAGGTAGAAGATGTTGCAAGTCATGTTTTAGACCTCCTGAATTTCCTCAAGCCTGCTTTTGTAACGTCTCAGAGAGCCCTCATTTGGAAGGGTCACATGGCCTTCCTCTTGATGTATGCCCAGAAAAATCTGGACATTGGTGTTTTGGCTGAGAAATTTTCATGTGCTTTCCGGGAGAAAGCAAAGGAATTCTTGGTGTCTAAGAATGAGGAAATGGTACAGAGACAGACTATCTGGACCCTTCTTTCCATATACATTGATGGTGTTCAAGAAGTGTTTGAGACCAGCTATTGCTTGTATCCTTCCCATGAAAAACTGCTTAATGATGGATTTAGTATGCTTCTGCGAGCATGTCGAGAATCTGAACTTAGGACAGTATTGAGCTTCCTACAAGCTGTTCTGGCCAGAATCAGGTATGGTTTTCAGTTGTATGCTAATTTATGATAGGGTGTTAGCTGTATTTTTATTTCTTTTTAGGAGTATGCATCAACAATTGTGTCAGGAACTTCAAAGGGACAATGTGGACCTATTTGTACAGTCTTCATTATCGGCTAAAGAGCGCCACCTTGCTGCAGTTGCCAGTGCACTGTGGAGACATTTCTTTTCATTTTTGAAGAGTCAGAGAATGTCACAGGTAGTGCCTTTCTCACAACTTGCGGATGCAGCTGCAGGTCAGCATTAATTATTAATTTGCTAATTTCTCCTGACTTTAAGTTTCTCTCATTTTGAATCTAGACTTTACTTTGCTAGCAATGGACATGCCAAGCACAGCTCCATCAGATTTTCAGCCTCAGCCAGTTATATCAATTATTCAACTTTTTGGTTGGGATGATATCATCTGCCCTCAAGTTGTAGCAAGATATTTAAGTCATGTCCTACAAAATAGGTACGTGCTTTTATTTCAGGCATACACATTAATTTTAAAAATATTTGTCAATTTGTTTCTACAGCACATTATGTGAAGCACTTTCTCATTCAGGCTATGTATCTTTTCAAGCCTTAACCGTAAGATCATGGATTCGTTGTGTTTTGCAAATGTATATTAAAAACCTCTCTGGGCCTGATGATTTGCTCATAGATAAAAATCTGGAAGAGGCAGTTGGTAAGTAAGTGTACGTTTTTTGGGGAGGATGGTTGATATAACAAATACTATTTTATTTTAACAGAAAAAGAGTACATGAAACAGTTGGTCAAACTGACAAGATTACTATTTAATCTCTCAGAAGTAAAGAGTATTTTCTCAAAGGCCCAAGTTGAATATTTATCCATCTCAGAAGACCCTAAAAAAGCACTTGTTCGATTCTTTGAGGTATTTGTCATTTATTAGTATAATTGTCCAGAGGAAGTTAAATAATGTTTTTCTTTATTTATAGGCTGTTGGTGTAACTTACGGGAACGTCCAGACACTTTCTGATAAATCTGCCATGGTCACAAAGTCCTTGGAATACCTTGGTGAAGTATTAAAATATATTAAGCCTTATTTGGGAAAAAAAGTTTTCAGTGCAGGGCTGCAGCTGACTTATGGAATGATGGGTATGTATTCCTGGCATTATTTTGCTAGTAACAACAACATGCTGTTACTTCTCTTCTTTGTTAGGAATTCTTGTGAAATCATGGGCACAAATCTTTGCCACTTCTAAAGCCCAAAAATTACTATTCCGGATCATAGATTGTTTACTGCTGCCACATGCAGTATTACAGCAAGAGAAGGAACTGCCTGCACCTATGTTGTCAGCAATTCAGAAAAGTCTTCCTTTGTATCTCCAGGTATAGTATCTGTGGTTGCTTAAAAGTTTAAACTCTTAGTATTTCTTACTTTTTTTCCTTGTAGGGCATGTGTATCGTGTGTTGTCAATCTCAAAATCCGAATGCCTATTTGAATCAATTGCTAGGGAATGTTATTGAGCAGTATATTGGGCGATTTCTTCCAGCTTCACCATATGTTTCAGATCTTGGACAACATCCTGTTTTGCTGGCATTGAGAAACACAGCCACTATTCCACCAATATCATCTCTAAAGAAATGCATTGTGCAAGTCATAAGGTACATCTAAATATTAAATATAGGTGGTATGTGCAGAGAATAAACAAATTTTGCTTCTTTTCAGGAAATCCTACCTTGAGTATAAGGGGTCCTCACCTCCTCCTCGCTTAGCATCCATTCTGGCCTTCATCCTCCAACTCTTCAAGGAAACTAACACAGACATTTATGAAGTTGAACTACTCCTCCCTGGCATTTTAAAATGCTTGGTGTTAGTCAGTGAACCACAAGGTTTGTTTGTAAGCTTATTTTTGTTACCATTTACAGTGCCTAATGCTGTAATTTTTCCTTCTAGTTAAAAGGCTGGCCACAGAGAACCTGCAATACATGGTAAAAGCCTGCCAAGTGGGGTCAGAAGAAGAACCTTCCTCCCAGCTGACTTCTGTGTTTAGGTAACTGGAAAATATGCCACCTGGCAAGGAAAAGTAATCCTAAATAAACCTGTTTTACTTTCAGGCAGTTTATCCAGGATTATGGTATGAGGTACTATTACCAGGTTTACAGCATTTTAGAAACAGTAGCAACATTGGACCAGCAGGTTGTCATCCACTTGATTTCTACCCTTACTCAGTCTCTGAAGGATTCAGAGCAGAAATGGGGCCTTGGCAGGAATATAGCACAAAGGTATGTTTGATAATTTAATTACATTGGGGGGGATATTTGCTTTCTTTTCTTTTTTCTTAAACAGGGAAGCCTATAGCAAACTTTTGTCTCACCTTGGACAGATGGGACAAGATGAGATGCAGAGACTGGAAAATGATAATACTTAATATATTTTGTGATTCATCCTGTCTATTAATTATCAGTATCTAAAGCCACATTGTTCCACTCTAATTCCTACTTTTAATTAATTGTATAATGTTCTGTTTAAAATAATTTCTAGGATTTTTTTTCCTTTTATATCTGTAAGTAAAAAATGTATAAATAAGGAACTGAAGGTTAATTAGCAACTGTGTAATAGGATCCTTGGAACTTTTTACAAAACTGCATTCTACCTTGATGAAATTTTAGTTAAACTAAATTAAAGAAACATTTTCTGAGAGTGTTTTCTGTGTGTGAGTATTAAGCAGATACTTCATCCATAGACTTTTTGTTGTAGTATGACTTCCTGCCTCCCTGCCTTGTGACTGATTTGTCATGTTTATTTTTTATTTTTACAATAATAGTTATGTTTTAAAATGATACTTTTTCAAAGTACCTGGCTACCCTATACTGTGTTTTTGGTGGGGGAAAGGTGTTGGGAAATGTGACTGTGTATTTGTTTTTCTTTTTTATATGTGTGAGGCAAGTTAACAAAGAAAACCCTTACAAAGCACACTTAACTGTGTTAGGAATGAGACTGAATCTGGCTAAAGGATTATACAGCTGATATCCAAAAAGAAGTGTAAACATGCCAACAGGGTTTATATTTAGGTTCCAAGAGTTGCCAAATTTTTTTTTTATTCATCCTTTCTTTTGGAGTTGTCATTAAAAAAAAAATCATATCAGGAGGAGGAAATAAAGGAGACTTTAAGAGGAGAGTAAATAAAAATATTCTAGAAAAGTAACAATAGTAGTGGTCTGAGAAGTCAGCTGATCCATCTTCTTGCTCTTTAGCCAGAGCTTCTTATAACTTAGCATTTTATCCAAGAAACCTGTTTAGTTTCCTTTAACAACATTGTTTCTCAACTTTTGAACTCTTAACTCATCCAGATTGTTTTACCAGTTGGAGCTTGTCCTTGACTCCTTTTCCTATTGAGCATTATTTGGTTGAAAGAGCTCCAGTCCTAGTTTTGGGAACCCACCTGGGTCTCAAACTCAGCTTTGCTTTATGATCTTGAGCTAGTTACGTAACCTTTCTCAGTCTAGTTTCTTCATGGAGAAGAAAAGAAGAATCCCTTTACTATTTGACAGTGTTGTTGTGAGAATCAATGGGATAATGTACGTGAAAATATTTGGTGGCCCAAATTCTGTTGGGAAATGTACAGACACGATTAGTTTATTACTCGTGCACAATTAAGGCAAAGAACACCTCTCAATTTTATCTTTCTCTAATGATATGTCCCAGATGAATGATCCCACTTTCCAATGTTTTCTTACATCATGTTTTCTAACTTTGAAGTACTTTGTTTCCTTCTTGGGATTATAGTCTTTATCATGGTTCTACTCTTCCTTCAAGAAAACATTTCAACCCTTCTCTGGCTCAAGGAGTATCTTTAAAAATGAAATACTTTGCAATCAGTATTCTGTAGTTAATAGCGTTCTCTTAATTATAATCTGTGAAATCCAAAGGAGTGTCTGTTATTTTCATAACATATAAATGGTCCTTCTCTCAAATCAGCTTCATCAAAGGGAATAAATGAAAGCTTAAGGCTGTTTAATAGACTTCATAACACTGAATTTCTTTTCATCATGATAGTGACTTACTAAACAAATAATGTATGGCTTGGAAAGTTCCAGCAGTCACTAAGGAGTTTTATCTATTTAAGGTGATGCCTTTAAAGAGGTTATTTATGTGTATATGTGTTTTTGTGTGTGTGTGTGTGTGTGTGTGTGTGTGTGTGTGTGTGTGGGTTTTTTTTTTCCAAAGGAGATTGATAAAGATACCTTTGAGAATCTTGCTCCTTAGAGTATGAAAACGTTTAAAGGATAGGAAAAGCTGCTACTGAATCATGCTTTAGGACATATATCTATAGATACTAAGAATAACTAAAATTTGTACTTAAGAATGGTAACAACAAAGTGTGTAACAATATGTGTGTGTATTATATGTTTTGTATTTATGTATAAGTAACTTTTTTTAAAGCTTTTTTTTAAATTGAAAAAAGAAGAAAATTTATGGCTCAGTTCCTTTTTTTTAAAATCTTCACTGATCCTTCACTTATTACTACAATCTTGCCCTCTTTCATTCCCAGACTTGGAGTCCCTTATACCTGCTTCTTTAATAGCCACTTTCCCTAAATACCCTGTAATTTCTGAGGCTGCTGCTTCTACCAGTGTAATACAAGCCATTGTCTTTTGGTCAAATCTGAGTTTGTTCTCCTTTCTCATGTTCTTTGTCCTCTCTGTGACAATTGTATTTTCTTTTATCTTCCCATCATTTCCACAATGGTACTGCTCCTTCCTACATATACAGTTGACCCTTGAGCAACACAAGTTTGAACTGTGCAGGTCCACTTATATGTGGATCTAAAATACAGTATTTGTGGGATGCAAAATCTGAGTATATGGAGGACCAACTTTTTGTAGAGGCAGGTTCCTCAGGGTTAACTGCAGGACTTGAGTAAGTGCAGATTATGGTATGCACAGGGGATCCTGGAACCAGTCCCCAGACCAAAAATGACCACTGTATCTTGAGAGCACCTTCATGGTCTTCTTTCCTGTCCCCAGTCGTAAGATACGACCCTTCATCTGCTTTGTCTCAACATTCTGTTAGTGGTGAACTGATAACTCCAGCTTTTCTCTCTCTTTTTTTTTTTTTTTTTTTTTTTGTTGTTGTTGTTGTTGTTGTTTTGAGGCAGAGTCTTGCTCTGTCGCCCAGGCTGGAGTGCAGTGGCACGATCTCGGCTCACTGCAAGCTCTGCCTCCCGGGTTCACGCCATTCTCCTGCCTCAGCCTCCCAAGTAGCTGGGACTACAGGTGCCCGCCACCACGCCCGGCTAATTTTTTTTGTATTTTTAGTAGAGACGGGGTTTCACCATGTTGGGCTCGATCTCCTGACCTCATGATCCGCCCGCCTCGGCCTCCCAAAGTGCTGGGATTACAGGCGTGATGAGCCACCTAGTGCTAATTCATCTCTAAACCTCTGTAGTTGGAGTCTCCTGAAATCTCAGACTACCTCCTGCTTTCATTTTCTACCCAGGGAATACACTATTGTCCTAAGTTATTTAGCCTTGAAATGTCAGAGGCATTTTAGGTTCTTCATGTTTCTCCCACTTTCAGTTGATTACCATTACAGGATCTTAGGCTTCTTTTTATCTTTTTGCAGTGCCTTGCATCCACTGGTTGTTTGTTTTTTCTGTTGGGCACTACTTATTTCCTTACCTCTGGTTTCTTCTCCTACAGCTTATGTTCTGAAATGTGTATTCCTAAAATACTGTTTTCCTCTTGTTACTTTTCTGCTCGAGGACTTCCAGTAACTTACCATTGTTTATAAGGTGATGTTCAAACCCTTCAGTCTGGAGACTTTCTGCCACCTATCTGACTGTACCTTTATCTTCAAGCTTATCTCTTTCCAAACAAGAGGCTCATTTAGCAGCTTTCTCTGATTGCCATGTTCATCCTACACTCAGCCTCATTCAGTTTACAGCATGGAAACTGTATAGGACCTCTTTCCTATAGAAATTGAAGACACTTAAATAGGAAGAAAATTAAAATATACATTTGGATACATGAGTATTCCAGTCAAATAATATCTATAAAATACCAGATAGAGTATAAAAGACAACTGAAGGACAACAGAGTGATGAAAGGACTTTATTAGGCATTTGGATTTGGTTATGATTTAAATTTCAATTTAATTAGAACGTTTCCATGGCAAGGAAGGAAGCATGGAGGACTGTGGAAAAGTCATTCAGTATTGAGTTCATTTGCATTAGAGGAATTTCATAGTTTAAAACTTGTATATCTTTACCTATCCTTCGTATGTTTTCTTCTTAAGCATATTTGACTTTTTCTACCTCAGCATCTGTATAAGAAAATATTTGTGAGTCAGATGTTTGTGGGTTTTCCTTACCTATTATTATTTTCTTCCATGCTTTACAACACATTTTTTAAACTACCTTGTTCTTAAATAATTACACGGACCTGCTTCTGTGTACTTTCACAGAATCTTTGACAGTTAAAAATTGTATGTTATATAAAAATTTGACAAGCTTCTACAGTTAGGAAAAGCCTTTAGAAATCTGCCTTCCCCAAACCGTATGTTATCATAGCACTCATGTCTCCCCATGTCTAAAAGGTAAATAGATACAGAAACCTCACCAAAAGTTGAATCATCTGTACTAAACCACTGCTTTTTTATCCAGACTTTTTATATAAATCTTTTATTTTCCAAAAAACTGATCTTTTACCTACCCCTCTTAGAGTTAAAAATATTGCCTGTCAGGCAAGAGTATAGTATGCCAATATAAATAATATGCTTTATTTGGTTAGAAACAGTTGGTTTGGGAAGCTAGCAACATAGCATATTCTTTACAAATTTAATAAGGTGTATTTTGATACTGTGATAACCTGCATTGTAAATTACCAAATGGTTGGAATTGACCAGTTTATACTTATTAAAATTTTTGATGTGCCAATGGCTATCCAATTCATTGCATTTGTGAATTGTGCTTTTAGAAAAATTGTGGACATTTTAGTTTTATATACATATTTATGAGTTATTTGTGCATATGATAAAATTATATATAATAATAAAAGTATATATGTAACTTACATTGTGCCCTTGATTATTGAAAACTTCCTTT